AACTATGAAACAGTTTTCTAAAGTGGTTGTACTACTTTACATTTCTACCAATAACGATAAAATTTCCAATTACTACATTTCCTTGTCAACACTTGGTATAGTCAGTCTTTTAAAATTTTAATCATTAGTGTGTAACATTATTTTATTGTGTTTTTAACTTGTATTCCCCTAATGAATATTTGAGCATTTTTACGCAATTATTTGTGATTCAGTGATCTCCTTTGGTGAGTATCTATTGAAATTTTTGACCAATTCTTATTGGATTGTCTGATTTCTTATTATTAGGTATTAAAATGTCTTTGTATGTTATGGATACAAGTTTTTTAAATCAGAAATATGTCTTTTTTAATTTCTCTTGTGCCACTCAGTAACTCTGGCTTTTTAAAAATTATCATTTACTGTGTTTTCTTATATGTCTGATCTTCTGTTCCAAGTATTTCACTTTCTGTATATGTGTGATGTGTTATACTTTGAGGTCCTCGTGTCACTTATTTTCCTATCTATGTCTACCTGTAATGAAAATTAAAGTTTATTCATTATCTGAATTTATATTTGCTTTCTTTTAGAAAGAAGAAATATCCACACTGTTCTTCTTTACTCATTAATAAGACACACAATTGTGCAGACTGAGTCAAACATCTAGTATCATGTGATAAATGACCCCGGAGCACCAAGGTCATTGAAGAAGCAGAACTTGCCATTCCCAAGAAGTTAACACCTCCTCATGCTGTCAGTGGGCACATGGAGAGGACACATCACCATTTTAACAAAGCATTTGAGTTATTCTATTGGTCATAGAATCTAATTACTGGAAAGATTTTTATGAATCATCCTAAACAAAGCCTTCATTTACTGTAGAACTATATGTATACACATATACACAATAGATAAATATATATATATATATGTATATTGCAATATCTCTGGCATATGATTGCTCGTCTTTAGTTTGAATATTTTCAGTGACAGGGAATTTACTACATCCATCAAAAAACTAAATCCAGGCACACATACACTTGAAGCAATGGATAAAGAAAACAGCTCAATGGTGACTGAGTTTATCTTCATGGGCATCACCCAGGACCCTCAGATGGAGATCATCTTCTTCGTGGTCTTCCTCATAGTTTACCTGGTTAATGTAGTGGGGAATATTGGTATGATTATCCTGATTACAACAGACACTCAGCTTCACACACCCATGTATTTTTTCCTCTGCAACCTCTCCTTTGTTGACCTGGGCTACTCCTCAGCCATTGCCCCCAGGATGCTGGCTGACTTCCTAACAAATCACAAAGTTATCTCCTTCTCCAGCTGTGCCACCCAGTTTGCTTTTTTTGTAGGTTTTGTGGATGCTGAGTGCTATGTCCTGGCAGCCATGGCCTATGGTCGTTTTGTGGCCATTTGTCGACCCCTCCACTATAGCACCTTCATGTCCAAGCAGGTCTGCTTGGCTCTCATGCTGGGCTCTTACCTGGCTGGTCTAGTGAGTTTAGTAGCCCACACTACCCTCACCTTCAGCCTGAGTTACTGTGGTTCCAATATCATCAATCATTTCTTCTGCGAAATCCCACCACTCTTGGCCCTCTCTTGCTCAGACACCTACATCAGTGAGATCTTGCTCTTCAGTCTGTGTGGCTTCATTGAATTCAGCACCATCCTCATCATCTTCATCTCCTATACCTTTATCCTTGTTGCAATCATCAGAATGCGTTCAGCTGAAGGCCGCCTTAAGGCTTTCTCCACCTGCGGGTCTCACCTTACTGGCATCACCCTCTTCTATGGCACAGTCATGTTTATGTACCTGAGGCCAACATCCAGCTACTCCCTGGACCAAGACAAGTGGGCCTCTGTGTTCTACACGGTTATCATCCCCATGTTAAATCCCTTGATCTACAGTTTGCGGAACAAGGATGTGAAAGCTGCTTTCAAAAAGCTAATTGGAAAAAAATCTCAATAATAACACAAAATGAAAATCTGTTTCTGTCATAG